CATGAAAAGAGTGCTGTGACCATGGACAGTCCGGGTCAGGCCTCCAGGCTGTGAATGGCATCTTACCAGGCCACGAGATCCCAGCCAGGCCTAGCTTCAGGCCACCTCAGCCCCACCAGCCCCAGACAGGGTGCAACAGGAACCGCTGGGAAGAGCCTGGGCTGGCATCTGCTGCATGGGTCTCACACCAGGCTGATTTGCTGCCTAGGCTACAGGCCACTGGTCAGTCTGTAGGCGAAGACCCGTGGGTGTAGCTATGAGGTGTCTGTTCATCTTCAGCTTCAACCCTTCCCCCAGCTGGCCCCCAATTCTAGCCTAATTTCCTCTGCCAAGACCACTCTGTGACCCAGCGGTTCTCAGAGCAGACCACATCACTACCCTCTTCAAGAATCTTCCATAGCTCCCTGCTGCTTATGGGAGAAGACCCAACCTCCTTAGCCCCACATTTGAGAGGCCCTCCACATTCTGGCGCCCTGTCCTGTGCTACCATCTCCTTCTGTGAAGCATTTTGCTCCCACTACATGGGACGGACACTCCAGCATGGCGCAGTGGCTAAGGACATGGGCTTTGGTGCGAGGCAGACCCGGCTCCATCGCTTCCTGGCCATGGAAACCTTGAACAACCTCTCCAAACTTTGATTTCTCCATCTGTAAAGGGAGATCCTAAAGTACTTACTTCACAAATAGTTAACGATGAAATGGGATAATGAGTGCTAAGCGCTTGGCCTAGAGCCCACCACTGAGAGCCAGTCATCAGTTTTACGATTGCCCAGCCTTCCCCGATGTCTTACACTTCTGTGCCTTTGATTCTGCTGGGCCCTGTATGTGGCGTGCCCTTCCCTCTCCTCCCAGCTCACATGCCACCTCCTCTGAGATGCCTTTCCAAATTTCCTGCTCAAAGCTACTCCCTTCTTCCTCTGGGTTTCCTGGCTCCTGGCCGGGACCAGCCGTCTCACTCCGCCTCTCCCTGCAGTAAGTTCACACGTCGGGCACTAGTCTGGGAGCTTTTTGAGGGAAGGGCCTGCTGATCTGCCTCTGTGTCTCCAGTGCCTGGCTCAGGGCCTGGCACACATCGGGTGGAGGAGATGTTCATTGAATGACCATGACTTTGTTACTTAACCCAGCCAGAGCAGGAGGAGTCAGGACAGCTGCCAGGAAGAAGGAAGAAGGAGGCTTTGAGCTCAGTTTTGGAAGAGAAGTTAGCCAGGCTAACAAAGCAAGAAGGGCCAGGCGTTCCAGGCAGAAAAATCTAGAAAGGTCAAGTCACCAGTGTTCAGGGAGGTAAAGTGACTTCTGCAAGCAGGAGGAAATTTTGGATGGCTGGATACGAGAGACACGGAAGACGGTGGCTGGAAGGTAATTAGCTGGCCTGCTTGGCAGGGGCCTCGGGCGGGGTGGTGACTCTTTGCTCTCCCCACAGAAACGCTAATGGACTCCACTACAGCGACTGCTGAGCTGGGCTGGATGGTGCATCCTCCATCAGGGGTGAGTCAGTGGTCCCCAAACCTTGCATTGGTACCTCCCCACCTGACGAGCATTTTACCCACAGTGGGAAGAGGTGAGTGGCTACGATGAGAACATGAACACGATCCGCACGTACCAGGTGTGCAACGTGTTTGAGTCAAGCCAGAACAACTGGCTACGGACCAAGTTTATCCGGCGCCGTGGCGCCCACCGCATCCACGTGGAGATGAAGTTTTCGGTGCGTGACTGCAGCAGCATCCCCAGCGTGCCTGGCTCCTGCAAGGAGACCTTCAACCTCTATTACTATGAGGCTGACTTTGACTCGGCCACCAAGACCTTCCCCAACTGGATGGAGAATCCATGGGTGAAGGTGGATACCATTGCAGCCGACGAGAGCTTCTCCCAGGTGGACCTGGGTGGCCGCGTCATGAAAATCAACACCGAGGTGCGGAGCTTCGGACCTGTGTCCCGCAGCGGCTTCTACCTGGCCTTCCAGGACTATGGCGGCTGCATGTCCCTCATCGCCGTGCGTGTCTTCTACCGCAAGTGCCCCCGCATCATCCAGAATGGCGCCATCTTCCAGGAAACCCTGTCGGGGGCTGAGAGCACATCGCTGGTGGCTGCCCGGGGCAGCTGCATCGCCAATGCGGAAGAGGTGGATGTACCCATCAAGCTCTACTGTAACGGGGACGGCGAGTGGCTGGTGCCCATCGGGCGCTGCATGTGCAAAGCAGGCTTCGAGGCCGTTGAGAATGGCACCGTCTGCCGAGGTAAGGGCCAGGGTGGGGCACGTGCCCCTGCATTCCTGGTGACTCTCCTTGTCTTCTCTCTCAGGTTGTCCATCTGGGACTTTCAAGGCCAACCAAGGGGATGAGGCCTGTACCCACTGTCCCATCAACAGCCGGACCACTTCTGAAGGGGCCACCAACTGTGTCTGCCGCAATGGCTACTACAGAGCAGACCTGGACCCCCTGGACATGCCCTGCACAAGTAAGTCCTAGGGCCCCTCAAGGGCGATGGCTCCCCACTGACCAACACCTCTCCCCCGCCCCAGCCATCCCCTCCGCGCCCCAGGCTGTGATTTCCAGTGTCAATGAGACCTCCCTCATGCTGGAGTGGACCCCTCCCCGCGACTCCGGAGGCCGAGAGGACCTCGTCTACAACATCATCTGCAAGAGCTGTGGCTCGGGCCGGGGTGCCTGCACCCGCTGCGGGGACAATGTACAGTACGCACCACGCCAGCTAGGCCTGACCGAGCCACGCATTTACATCAGTGACCTGCTGGCCCACACCCAGTACACCTTCGAGATCCAGGCTGTGAACGGCGTTACTGACCAGAGCCCCTTCTCGCCTCAGTTCGCCTCTGTGAACATCACCACCAACCAGGCAGGTAAGTGCTTCCGACGTGGGCCAGGGGAGTGCCCCTGATCCCTGACCTCTGGCCTCTCTTCCAGCTCCATCGGCAGTGTCCATCATGCATCAGGTGAGCCGCACCGTGGACAGCATTACCCTGTCGTGGTCCCAGCCGGACCAGCCCAATGGCGTGATCCTGGACTATGAGCTGCAGTACTATGAGAAGGTACCTATTGGCTGGGTGCTGTCCCCATCACCCCTCACTAATTTTCTTCTCTGTTCCTCGGCAGGAGCTCAGTGAGTACAACGCCACAGCCATAAAAAGCCCCACCAACACGGTCACCGTGCAGGGCCTCAAAGCCGGCGCCATCTATGTCTTCCAGGTGCGGGCACGCACCGTGGCAGGTTACGGGCGCTACAGCGGCAAGATGTACTTCCAGACCATGACAGAAGGTGAGCAGAGTCCAGCGGGCAAGAGGAGGGCAGCTGAGAATGCCCTACCATGCTTTCTCCCCAGCCGAGTACCAGACAAGCATCCAGGAGAAGTTGCCACTCATCATCGGCTCCTCGGCCGCTGGCCTGGTCTTCCTCATTGCTGTGGTTGTCATCGCCATCGTGTGTAACAGGTGGGTGGGGTCTCCAGGCTTGGCCAGGCCTGCAGGTGGCTCCAGCCCTTTGCTCTTGTTCCAGAAGACGGGGGTTTGAGCGTGCTGACTCGGAGTACACGGACAAGCTGCAACACTACACCAGTGGCCACAGTATGTACACACCCAAGCGGGCTGGAACCCTTTCCATATGACAGAGCCTGGTCTTGTCCCCCAGTGACCCCAGGCATGAAGATCTACATCGATCCTTTCACCTACGAGGACCCCAACGAGGCAGTGCGGGAGTTTGCCAAGGAAATTGACATCTCCTGTGTCAAAATTGAGCAGGTGATCGGAGCAGGTAGGTGGCTGGTACTCTCACATGTACTATGAACATCCTGTCTGTCTTGGTGTTTCTCTCTCAGGGGAGTTTGGCGAGGTCTGCAGTGGCCACCTGAAGCTGCCAGGCAAGAGAGAGATCTTTGTGGCCATCAAGACGCTCAAGTCGGGCTACACGGAGAAGCAGCGCCGGGACTTCCTGAGCGAAGCCTCCATCATGGGCCAGTTCGACCATCCCAACGTCATCCACCTGGAGGGTGTCGTGACCAAGAGCACACCTGTGATGATCATCACCGAGTTCATGGAGAATGGCTCCCTGGACTCCTTTCTCCGGGTAGGGGAAGCCAAGAGGGCCAGGGGCCCATGTTTACTCTGTGTTTTCCCCACTTCTCCCAAAGCAAAACGATGGGCAGTTCACAGTCATCCAGCTGGTGGGCATGCTTCGGGGCATCGCAGCTGGCATGAAGTACCTGGCAGACATGAACTATGTTCACCGTGACCTGGCTGCCCGCAACATCCTCGTCAACAGCAACCTGGTCTGCAAGGTGTCGGACTTTGGGCTCTCACGCTTTCTAGAGGACGATACCTCAGACCCCACCTACACCAGTGCCCTGGTAAGATGGAGGCAGGGAACACCGGAGTCACACACCCACAAACCCTCCTCTTTCTGTCTCCCAGGGCGGAAAGATCCCCATCCGCTGGACAGCCCCGGAAGCCATCCAGTACCGGAAGTTCACCTCGGCCAGTGATGTGTGGAGCTACGGCATTGTCATGTGGGAGGTGATGTCCTATGGGGAGCGGCCCTACTGGGACATGACCAACCAGGATGTAAGTCTCCAAGGGGATAGGCAAGGCCTCTCCCCAACCCCACTGCACTCCTGCATTGTCCCAGGTAATCAATGCCATTGAGCAGGACTATCGGCTGCCACCGCCCATGGACTGCCCGAGCGCCCTGCACCAACTCATGCTGGACTGTTGGCAGAAGGACCGCAACCACCGGCCCAAGTTCGGCCAAATTGTCAACACGCTAGACAAGATGATCCGCAATCCCAACAGCCTCAAAGCCATGGCGCCCCTCTCCTCTGGGTAAGGCCCCACCCTGGCCCTGCCCCAGCCAGTGACCATCTCTGTCGCCCACCCCCAACCCCAGCATCAACCTGCCGCTGCTGGACCGCACGATCCCCGACTACACCAGCTTTAACACGGTGGACGAGTGGCTGGAGGCCATCAAGATGGGGCAGTACAAGGAGAGCTTCGCCAATGCCGGCTTCACCTCCTTTGACGTCGTGTCTCAGATGATGATGGAGTAAGTGCCCAGCCACTTCTGCTTGTCACCTTATTTCCCTAACACACGTGCTTCTCTCCCAAAGGGACATTCTCCGGGTTGGGGTCACTTTGGCTGGCCACCAGAAAAAAATCCTGAACAGTATCCAGGTGATGCGGGCGCAGATGAACCAGATTCAGTCTGTGGAGGTTTGACATTCACCTGCCTCGGCTCACCTCTTCCTCCAAGCCCCGCCCCCTCTGCCCCACGTGCCGGCCCTCCTGGTGCTCTATCCACTGCAGGGCCAGCCACTCGCCAGGAGGCCACGGGCCACGGGAAGAACCAAGCGGTGCCAGCCACGAGACGTCACCAAGAAAACATGCAACTCAAACGACGGAAAAAAAAAGGGAATGGGAAAAAAGAAAACAGATCCTGGGAGGGGGCGGGAAATACAAGGAATATTTTTTAAAGAGGATTCTCATAAGGAAAGCAATGACTGTTCTTGCGGGGGATAAAAAAGGGCTTGGGAGATTCATGCGATGTGTCCAATCGGAGACAAAAGCAGTTTCTCTCCAACTCCCTCTGGGAAGGTGACCTGGCCAGAGCCAAGAAACACTTTCAGAAAAACAAATGTGAAGGGGAGAGACAGGGGCCGCCCTTGGCTCCTGTCCCTGCTGCTCCTCTAGGCCTCACTCAACAACCAAGCGCCTGGAGGACGGGACAGATGGACAGACAGCCACCCTGAGAACCCCTCTGGGAAAATCTATTCCTGCCACCACTGGGCAAACAGAAGAATTTTTCTGTCTTTGGAGAGTATTTTAGAAACTCCAATGAAAGACACTGTTTCTCCTGTTGGCTCACAGGGCTGAAAGGGGCTTTTGTCCTCCTGGGTCAGGGAGAACGCGGGGACCCCAGAAAGGTCAGCCTTCCTGAGGATGGGCAACCCCCAGGTCTGCAGCTCCAGGTACATATCACGCGCACAGCCTGGCAGCCTGGCCCTCCTGGTGCCCACTCCCGCCAGCCCCTGCCTCGAGGACTGATACTGCAGTGACTGCCGTCAGCTCCGACTGCCGCTGAGAAGGGTTGATCCTGCATCTGGGTTTGTTTACAGCAATTCCTGGACTCGGGGGTATTTTGGTCACAGGGTGGTTTTGGTTTAGGGGGTTTGTTTGTTGGGTTGTTTTTTGTTTTTTGGTTTTTTTTAATGACAATGAAGTGACACTTTGACATTTCCTACCTTTTGAGGACTTGATCCTTCTCCAGGAAGAAGGTGCTTTCTGCTTACTGACTTAGGCAATACACCAAGGGCGAGATTTTATATGCACATTTCTGGATTTTTTTATACGGTTTTCATTGACACTCTTCCCTCCTCCCACCTGCCACCAGGCCTCACCAAAGCCCACTGCCATGGGGCCATCTGGGCCATTCAGAGACTGGAGTGAGATTTGGGTGTGGAGGGGGAGGCGCCAAGGTGGAGGAGCTTCCCACTCCAGGACTGTTGATGAAAGGGACAGATTGAGGAGGAAGTGGGCTCTGAGGCTGCAGGGCTGGAAGTCCTTGCCCACTTCCCACTCTCCTGCCCCAATCTATCTAGTACTTCCCAGGCAAATAGGCCCCTTTGAGGCTCCTGAGTGCCCTCAGATGGTCAAAACCCAGTTTTCCCTCTGGGAGCCTAAACCAGGCTGCATCGGAGGCCAGGACCCGGATCATTCACTGTGATACCCTGCCCTCCAGAGGGTGCGCTCAGAGACACGGGCAAGCATGCCTCTTCCCTTCCCTGGAGAGAAAGTGTGTGATTTCTCTCCCACCTCCTTCCCCCCACCAGACCTTTGCTGGGCCTAAAGGTCTTGGCCATGGGGACGCCCTCAGTCTAGGGATCTGGCCACAGACTCCCTCCTGTGAACCAACACAGACACCCAAGCAGAGCAATCAGTTAGTGAATTGAATGGAAATAAACGCTTTAGTTATAATATGACCCCTGTTCTCTGTAAGTTCCAAGGGAGACCTTGGTACCCTTGGGATGCACGTGACCCAGGTGCTAAGGGTTGCTCTTCTAAGCAGCCCTTCCTCCCTCAGGCTTCCAGAAAGCCCAGGGCAGAGAAAACACATGGAGAACGACAGCTCCACGTGGCCTTTCTGGCCCTGGCTTGTCAAAAGCACAGGCAACAAAGGAAGTGAGTTGGAAGTGGCTCAGAACTCAGCCTTCGATGCCCTGGGAATCAGGGTGAGCCCCTGCAGGTACATAAGTAGCAGAGAATTGACGAGAGTGCACTCGGAAGAGGGTCTGAGTGTCAGGTGAGCTGTCATAGTGGGAACGTGAGGGTCTTAGAGTGCTCATGTACCCCCAGGCACAGCCAACTCTGGTTTTCTCTGTGCAAATGAGCTCTTGCTCACATTAAAATCAGAATTGTCCACGTGGCAGGAGGAGGCAGGGAGATGGATGTGCCATGGATATCGGGTCTGGCTGAGGAAGGGGAGCCAAGGAGACTACCTCTCGGGACCTTTCCCAGATCCGAGGAGATGGCCAGTGAGAAAGATTCGGGCCACAGGCAGCCAGCTAGAAGCGCCACGGTCAGAGTGAACATCCAGCACAGCACAGCCCATCGTCTGTCACTCACCTGTTCCGGGAGCCTGAGCTGCAAAGGGAAGGAAGGGATTAGAGAGAAGTGTGGGCCCCCCATGGGGACAGCAGGGCAAGCCACAGGGAAAGCATTGGCAGGTTTCCCACAAACTGGCCGGCAGTGGCCCACTGGCCTTCACTTTGTGCCCCAAAGGTGCCCTGCGCGGGTGGCAGCTGTCTCGGCACACAAGGTCACCTTCTGGTGGGAGCTGCCCTGATGCTCTTTAGATTAGTTCTGTCTCCCCAGCCCACCCCCCAACTGTTCTGGGGCCCCACATGGGGCTGGCAGTCGGTGCTTCCCGTCAGATGGCTTCCTGTCCTAAGCCGCTGAGCTGGTGACCACTAGCCAGCATGTCTGCCCCTCCACCCTCCAGGGCCGAGGTCCTCAGTGGCCATGGCCCCCTGCAAACCTGCTTCCCAGAGCACAGGTGCTACCAGACCTCTGTGTCTCCACTTCAGGGTAACAAACAGATGTCACTGTGACTGTCCCAGGGGTACAGGCGCTGCTCACATCTCTTCCACCCCCACCCACCCACCCCACCCGCTACCGGGGCAGTCGCCCCGCCCCAACCTCTTGCTTGCTGCTCAGCGGGGAGTGGCAGGCCATGTTGCCAAGCGCCTTCCACTTACACCACCCGCTCACCCAGGCACACAGCTCTGAGCCACCCGCTGCCTGGTTACTAATCCTTTCCTGGCTCAACCTCCCCAAGTGCCAGCCCCCGCCTGCCCAGCAGTGTTAGGGGAGTTTCCGGCTGCTCTGCACACAGTTGGTACTGCAGGAAAGAAAGCTGCCTTGTAAACACAGGCCAGGGCACCGTGGAAATGGGGACCAGCTGCTCTGGGAGGGTGCAGCTAGCAGAGCTGTGCAGCGCCAGGCTGGGTAGGAGAGAGCCATGCTACCCACCCGCACCCCTACTGCTACGAAGCCCCCAGAATGGGTCATTGTTGGTGCTCAGCAGTCCTCTCCCTCGGGGATGATATCCAAAATATCAACTGCGAAGACTCGGGCAGACCAATCAGAATAGATGATGGCCTGAGTGCTGGACCAGAGGCCTCAGAGCAGGGACCCGGGTGGCGGGGCAGTAGGAGACACTTAAGGGACTCAGGGCTATGGCTGTTTACTAACCAGCAGTGCCTCTTACTCAGATGGCATCAGCTGAACTTTCCCCATCATTTCTAGTTGGTCCCCACCCTGCCACCATCTAGGGGCTTCTCTGCCACCACCTTGTGAGCAGTTGCTAGCCTCACACTCCTCTCCCATCAGGGGCTCATCTCCAAAAGGCTGGGAGCTCCCGCCCTGCCCAGTTAATCCTCCTGCCTCACTGAAGCACAGGAAGGACCCAGGCCCCAGACCATCACCCACCCCAGGGCTGGGCCCTGGGCCACTCCTGGCTCACTCCAGGGCCCCTGTTGTTTGAAGATGGTACCAAAGGCTGGAAGACTCTTGCTAGGGAAGATAACGTAAATGCATTCAAAAGACAGGGTACCACATGATGCTAGGGAAAGTGCGTCATGACCGCAGGGTAGCAGCCTGCTCCTGTCACTAGGGATGTGAATCTGGGGAGACACTTCCCCTCACTGAGCCATCTGTAAAATGAGAGCATTGGACTGGGTGAGGCAGGCTGTGCAAAACACTTATACACCTTAGTCCCATGAGGAAGGAGTATTCCCCCTGCATATTTTGGGGGGAAACTGAGGCTCAGGGGGATGAAGTACTTTGCTCAGGGTAACACAGCCAGGAAGGAGCAGAGCAAGGCCATGAGCTTTGGATTTTTCTGTTTCCAATGTCTCCTCTACCGTGCTCAATTAGATGATGAGAAACAGTTGGTGTCTGATGCTGGCCAATAAGAGAAAAGAAAGCTCAAGTGGGCTGGGGCTGTCAGGGAGGGCTTCATGGAGAGGCTGTCTTGAAAATGACAGAGGTCAAAAGAAAGGTCACTCCAAGACGCAGCTGCCAGAATGGTCCAACACAGTGAGGAGTTGTGTCTGGATGGGCCAGTGGAACGGGGGAAGTGAAGGTTGATATAAGTGGAGGTTGAGGCAGTTTAGGCGTGATGTACAGTCCAGCCACAGCAGGTTCTTGAGCAGGAGGGTAGCATAGTGAGCATCAGGTTCTAGGAAGAAGCACCAGTTCAGCCATCAGATGGGGCAGGATGCCTCCCAGCTACTCCTCTCCCCGAGAAGGAATTGCCCCCGGAGCGGCCCTCATTTATTCCAGGAGAAGCCAGGCCCTGCTGCTTCAGTTTCCATCCTCACTGACGCAGATAATCCAAAGAGTCACTTCAGCTGCTTGGAACAGCAGGGTTGGGTCTTGTGCTACCTGATTCTTAATTTGGCTGATGTCTACCCCATTTCCTCCAGGCTTCTCTAGAGGTGGCAGGGGTGGGGTGGGGAGAAAGCTGCCAGACACCAAAGGAGCTGAGCCTGGCGGGGGCGGGCGTGCGGGTGGGCATGAGAAATTGCTCAGGAAACCCATCCCTGCCCTGGTCACCCTAGTCCTGGAGAGATCACCCAGACATGTTGGAATGAGTCTGGGGTCCTGTCTTTTCCAATAATGTGTTATCCTGGGGAAACCCAGAGGGAAGTTGAGGGAGCCCCACTGTGCTGTGTGATGCTACATACGCATGCGAATACACCACCGGGTGGCCTTGACCCAGCCTTCTGCAAAATGGCTTCTGCCATCAAACTTAAGGTGGAGAATGGTCTTGCAGCTGCCAGTTTTTCCTTCAGAGAAACTAAGGTCAGAGTGTTGGCTGCAGAAAAGGACTTGGCCTTTGTCACATAACAGGAAAGAGAGTCAACTCCGGGCACACCCCCTCGGAGGCTAATCTCAGGAGGTTGGAACCACAGGGATTGCAATAATCGCTGAATACTTACCATATGCCAGGTGCCAAAGCATTATCCTCTCCACTTTATGAGTGAGGAAACTGATTCCCAGAGGTGATTCCCAGAAGATTCCAACCAGGCCATCTGTCTGTAGTCCTTCCTTCCCACCTCCTGGGATTTCTCAAAATGTTTGCCATCGCCCACCTGTATCAGAATCTCCTGGGCTATTTATTGTTTAACTTGCAGACTCCTGGGCGCCACCCCAACCCCCTAAATCAGAATCCCTGGGGTTGGGCCCAAGAGTCTCCATTTTTTGACAAGCTCCTCCAGGAGATTCCTCCAGACATGGAAATCCTCACTTGACTCTTCCCCCATAACAAACTGCCCTGATGTCTGCAGAGAGAGGGTCTGCTGTAGACAGGGATTAAGAAAAAGCAGGACATTTTCAGATAGGATGCCCAAACCCAGACGCAGATTAGGACCCATGAAGTAGGGGGTAGAGCTGACCCTCAGGAATGTGCCCAGACAGAGCTAAGCTTTCAGGAAAATTAGAAAGACCCTCAGACCCAGAGTCTGTCTGAGTTTAGCTTCGCAGCATGAAGGCTGCCTTGAGAAAGCTGATATAACAAGAAGCAGCAGAAATTTAATACTTTGGAGGGGCCCAGCAACCCACTCAGGGCCACCCTGGGAGACCCCACAGACCCCAAGGCTATGGTCCAGACCTGTTCACTCAACACCTGGCCAGGCGGGGCCTCCAGCTGGACCTAGAGCTACAGATGCCCCACCACCACTACCAAGCCCGGCTACCCAGACCAAGACACGGCTTTTCCTGGAGGAGAGAGAGAGCAAAGGCCCTGTCTCTACCCAAGACCTAACGGCCCCTGTTGAAGGAGAGGGAGCAGGAGAGGGAGGAGGGAGGAGGTCACAGCCAGGACCACATACACTCTTGGGGGCCCTGCTGAGACTGCAAGAGTCATGAATTCTAACGTTCCACAGGTGAAAGATTCCAAGATTCTAGGATTGCAAAACCCCATCATTCTAAGATTCCAATGGAATGATTCCATGTTTCTAAGATTCCATCACACTATGATTCTATGCTGCTAATTCTTGAAATTTCGAGTCTCATTGTTCGTTGCTGTTCCCCAGACCTGTGGGCCCTAGCATTTTTTTAAAAGCACAAAAAAAAAAGAGCAAGAAAGAGAGAAAGAGATGGGGAGGGAGACAGCTGAAAACAGATACTAAGAAAAGCTCCATCCCTTGGATCTGAGTTACAGATGCACCTTGGCAAGGGCCAAAGACCCTCCTTTTGAGTGGGGTGCAGAACGTCTTTCCCTGGTAGAGTGGCAGAATTGCATGCATCAGGCCTTCCTGGGGGTAAAAGGGGCTGGCTGTTCCAGGCTACAGCTGAGTAAAGCCCCACACAGGCCACAGTGCCCACTGGCTGGTGGACCTAGGAACCAAGCAGGGCCCCACTGGCTCAGTCTGGGGAGGGACTCATCTGGGGTGGAATTTCCCTCCCTGCAGCAAGGAAGCTGCAGGGCCAGGAATTTGCCTTGGGAGACCCCCACTGAGGAATATTTCCGAAGCAGAACCCCTTCCTATTCAGAGCCAGAGTCTTAACACTGGACAACCACAGGGTGTTGCTGCAAACTCCAGAGCCAGGTGCCTTCCCTCTGACATTTGGGACATAGCTTCCATGGCCACACAGCCTTCGCCCCCTTCCAAGACCCCCCTTGACCTTTCTAATCTTAGTCACTGCCTTCCAGAGCTGGGAGGCCACACGGCAGAGGTGCCTGTGAATCACTCCGTCATCAGCCTGGCCGCTTTCCCCTCTGTGGAGAGGGACTCTGATGGGCAGGGGGCACCAAGTTGAGCCTCTGAGGCTGGCCCAGCATAGGCCAGGCAGGGACATTCACTCACAACCAGCCTTTTTGGACTCTAGAGAAGAGTAATTACCACTTGGTCATGCCCAGCCCCCAAATCATAATCATAGCTGCTATTTCTTGAGTGCCAGCAATGTGCCAGGCACCGTGCCCAACTTTTTATACACAATGTCTTGCCTAATCCTCACACCTCTGTGAGACAGGTACAATTATTACTCCCATTCCACAGACTAGCAAACTCAGAGACGTGACATGGTGGCTCTCCCAGGTCACACAGCCAGTAAGTGGCCTCTGACCCCAGTACCCCCCACTTAATCACCATGCTATGCTGCTACCAGTGGTACACACTCAGCCCCTCTCCACTGTCAGATCCTTTGCCAGTCAAATCCCAGATCCCCGGGGGGGCACTGTGGCACCCTCTTTGAGCGTGGCCTCCCTGGAGCTGCTGTCAGAGCCATGGGCTGTGGGAGTGAGTGTGCACACTCCTTCTCCTGAAGTGTCTGCCCCAGCCTGAGCTATGCAGACCGGAGCTCTCAACCAGGGTATGGGGCTGTCTGGCAGGGTTTCCCAGAACCCTGTTTCCTGTGGTCATAAATATGGGTTTTCCTGACAATGTTGGGAGGTCAGGGACTGATACAGCTGGGGTTCCAACCGCCGTGGGTCAGACCTGGCTCCTCCGGACCCCACTGCTGTGACCAAGGAAATCTCACCAGCTGTGTCCAAGATCAACCCTGACCCTGTTACTCCAATGCCTTTGTAGGAGTATTTTTAGCAGAACCGTTTTTTTCCCAAAATAAATGTGAATTGTAAAAATTATCACTTGGACTCAGTATTTATTTTTCCTCTGA